AAATTAGCTGGGCATGATGGTGCGCGCCTGTAATCCCAGCTACTCAGGAGGCTGAGGCAGGAGAATCGCTTGAACCCGGGAGGCGGAGGTTGCAGTGAGCCGAGACTGCGCCACTGCACTCCAGCCTGGGTGACATTGCGAGGCTCTATCTCAAAACAACAACAACAAAAAGTCAAAAAGTGTGGTGGACAGAAGAAATAGGAGAGCAGGTAAGGAAATGGTGGGGTGAGGAGCAGATGAGAACAGGTATTAAGTAGGATGGTCAGAAAGGGCCTCAGGGAGAAAGTGAGAGCCCAGCAAACACTGAGGGAGGTGAGGAAGTGAGCCAAGCAGCCAACCGAGGGAAGAGCTTTCTGGGCAGAAGGAATGGCTGGGGCAGACTCTGAGCCTGGAGGTGGAAAGGTGTCTGGCGATTTCTAGGAGGAGCAAGGGTTTTGGGATTTGGCTGTGGTTGGATGTTAGGTTTTAATTATAAAAGGATCTGCGTTTTTCACAACTTGAAAGTGAGCTACAGTTAAAATGAGACTTGTTCTTATACCTGAAAGTGACCAGAAAATTAGGTTCTGGTCTTTAAGAGATGGAAGAGGGAAATGTGAAGGGGCGTATTCCTTTCCCCTGCCCCGACCGCTCGCGGTTGGAGAGCCCAGCCACATGCCGCCCCGGCTCGGAGTGACAGCCCAACCAGGCCTCTGCCTTCTCGGCCGCGCCTCTCCCGCTGCCGTCCGGATTTCGATGGGTGGTACAGTACGTTAGGCACGCCCCTCCCTTTCTCCCGGCCTGGTCTCCTGTTCCAGGCGACAGCCCAATGAGGGCTGCCTTTTTTTCTTCGGACCGGTTCCAGTCTAGGTTCTCGTCCACTACGATCGCCCAGTGAGGCCCCGCCCCTCCCACCGCAGTTCCGCCCCTCCCGGAGCTACCGCCCAGTGAGGCCCCGCCTCTCCCGCCGCGGCCCCGCCCCCCTGCGTGTGACCGCATCTAGGCCCCGCCGCGTCCGCCACGCCCAGCGCTCGGCGGCGCCCGCCCCACTGGCCTGGCCCGCCCCCCGCACCGAGCACTCTTTCGCCCGGCCTCCGGTTCTCGCCGGCTCTCGGACCCGCCTCCGAAGACGTGGAGCGCTGCGGCGGCTGGTGAGTCGGGGAGGGCACCTCGGACCCCCCAGCCATTTTCACTCTTTATTTTAATTTTCCGCAGATTTGTCAAAGATGAAAGTGACCTTATCAGCTTTGGATACTTCTGAGAGTTCTTTCACACCTTTGGTGGTCATAGAACTTGCTCAGGATGTCAAAGAAGAAACCAAAGAATGGCTGAAAAACAGAATTATAGCTAAAAAAAAAGATGGAGGTGAGTAAAATAGTCACTGCTCAGACTTAGTCTCTAAGATTGTGCTTATCTTTTGTTTTTGAAGGTGCCCAGTTGTTGTTTAGACCATTGTTAAATAAATATGAACAAGAAACACTAGAAAATCAGAACTTATATCTTGTTGGTGCCTCCAAGATTAGAATGTTACTAGGGGCAGAAGCAGTGGGATTGGTAAAAGAGTGCAATGATAACACCATGAGAGCCTTCACATACAGAACCAGACAGAACTTCAAAGGTTTTGATGGTAAGCCCTAAGTTCTTTGTCTCTGTTAGAATACTAAAATCTGGTAATTTCTGTTTTATTTTAGATAACAATGATGATTTCCTGACAATGGCAGAATGTCAATTCATTATCAAACATGAACTTGAAAATCTTAGAGCTAAAGATGAAAAAATGATCCCTGGTTACCCTCAGGCAAAGTTGTATCCAGGAAAATCATTGTGTAAGTCATTATGTCAACCAGTCTTTTTCTTATTCATGCAGTTTGGCACATTTTCCCTGTGCAGTGAGAAGATTGCTCACGTCTGGCATCGTGATTCAGGTGTTTCCACTGCATGACAGTGAAGCCCTGAAGAAGCTTGAGGACACCTGGTACACTCGGTTTGCTTTGAAGTATCAGCCCATAGGTATGTGTCAGTACTTGTTCTCTTAAAGAAGAATACTTATGTTCTTTCTTTGTTTCCACTATAGACAGTATTCGTGGCTACTTTGGGGAAACAATTGCTCTGTACTTTGGATTTTTGGAGTATTTCACTTTTGCATTAATCCCCATGGCTGTCATTGGGTTACCTTACTACTTGTTTGTGTGGGAAGACTATGACAAGTACGTGATCTTTGCCTCGTTCAACCTCATCTGGTCCACGGTGATTCTGGAACTGTGGAAGCGTGGCTGTGCCAACATGACCTACAGGTGGGGGACACTGCTCATGAAGAGAAAGTTTGAGGAGCCCCGGCCAGGATTTCATGGTGTCTTGGGTATCAATTCCATCACTGGGAAGGAGGAGCCTCTGTACCCCAGCTACAAGAGACAGTTGCGCATTTACCTGGTCTCCCTGCCATTCGTGTGCCTCTGCCTCTATTTCTCACTGTATGTCATGATGATTTACTTCGACATGGAGGTTTGGGCCTTGGGTCTACATGAGAACAGCGGGTCTGAGTGGACCAGTGTCCTGTTGTATGTGCCCAGCATCATCTATGCCATTGTGATTGAGATCATGAATCGTCTCTATCGATATGCTGCCGAGTTTTTAACTTCATGGGGTAAGACTTGAGGCTTTATATTCACGTCTTACTGAGAAGTTACCTGTGTGTTTTAATGTTTTAGAGAATCACAGATTGGAATCTGCCTATCAGAACCATCTAATTCTGAAAGTTTTAGTGGTAAGTACAGCGTTTATGTACAAATCCATTTTACACTTATCTTTTTTTTTTTTTTTTTTGGCAGTTCAACTTCCTCAATTGCTTTGCCTCACTCTTCTATATTGCCTTTGTCTTGAAAGATATGAAGCTTTTGCGCCAGGTAAGTAAAAATAACAGAAAAATACCAATTTTTCCCAAAATGTGATTTGTGTGCTTCTCTTTAGAGCTTGGCCACTCTCCTAATTACCTCCCAGATCCTCAACCAAATTATGGAATCTTTTCTTCCTTATTGGCTCCAAAGGAAGCATGGTGTGCGGGTGAAGAGGAAGGTGCAGGCTTTAAAGGCAGACATTGATGCTACATTATATGAACAAGTCATCCTGGAAAAAGAAATGGGAACTTATTTGGTAAGTTGGAATATTGCTGAATTAAACATTTATTAAAATAATGCATGCTTGTTTATATTTTCAGGGCACCTTTGATGATTACTTGGAGTTATTCCTGCAGTTTGGTTATGTGAGCCTTTTCTCCTGTGTTTACCCATTAGCAGCTGCCTTTGCTGTGTTAAATAACTTCACTGAAGTAAATTCAGATGCCTTAAAAATGTGCAGGGTCTTCAAACGTCCATTCTCAGAACCTTCAGCCAATATTGGTGTGTGGCAGGTAATTGTTTGAGAAAAAAATTATTCCTTTAATATGCAAACAAATCTATATTGACAAAAAGCAGATCATATTTTGTTTGGACACAGGTGTAAAGAGAGGGCTGAATTGCAAGGTCATGAGGAATCTTTTGGGGGAAATGGAAATGTCCTGTGTCTTGTTTGTGGTGGTGGTGGTTTCACAGGTAAATACACCTATCAAAAGGTAATGAAGTATCAATTTTTAATTTCCATTCTTTTTTCTTTTAGTTGGCTTTTGAAACGATGAGTGTTATATCTGTGGTCACTAACTGTGCGCTGATTGGAATGTCACCACAAGTGAATGCAGTCTTTCCAGAATCAAAAGCAGACCTCATTTTGATTGTAGTAGCAGTGGAGGTAAGTAAAGATTTAAACTTATTTTAAGCAGTCACCAAATAAGATTTTATAATTGAATTTTTAGGCATATTGCTGAAAGGAACAAAAGAAGAGGGCTTTTAAGCTTTTCTTTCTTTGAGCCCCAGAACTCCATTTTACCATTAAAGGAGCTGCTCATCTTGAGTATTGTTTTGCTGATGAGAGGAAATTAATGAGGTGAGGCATCATTCTCATACATTTGAGAATTCACTGATCAAACTTAAGAACAAAAATGATCTATTGTTTTATGTTTTAACACTCTTTCAAAATGTAGGTCATGTCCATAAATGCAAATGACTATGTAGAAAGTAATATGCTACTGCTGCTAACCGTTTTGAGGGCACAGGGTATTCATGTGCTTCTAGAATCATCAGGATTTGCAGAAGGGCAATAGGAAGTGGCACACTGGGAGTGATTGAGAATTCTAGTGCTCTAATGAGTGAGGGATCACAGTTGATATCAGTGGAATCATTAATAAATATAAAGTTTGTATTTGGTACTTTTTAAAGAAATAATTTCAAATTGAAAGAAGCATTTTAAACAACTTGGAATGTTACATTTACTTTTGTGTTTTACTTTTATCAGGAATGTTTAAATAATCTACAAAGTATCCTAAGCCAAGAAACTTTTTAAGAGTTTAAGCTGAAGAAGCGTTTTTAAAATACAAAAGACTAATAAGTATGTGATTATGGTCCAAGTGAAAGTTAATTTGTCAATTGGATAACAAACATTTGTCAGTACTTATCTTATAGTTTTTATGCTTTAAAATGAGGGACAACAGACTTTCAAAACTAGGGTGCCAAGTCCTGCTTATTCATTCCTCTTCAGGAGAGTTTTATAATCTTTAAAGTCTTTGGGAAGACTTAAAGAGACTTAATCTTTAAAGCCTTTATCAACTGATATCATAGTTACTAGTTTACACAGTAGCTGAGATTAATGGAATTTGGATTTTCAGGATTTTTCTCCTGGTTGTCTTTGTCACTGTGTTACTAAAATTTACTGTCATTTATACTCACAGTGCTACTCTAACTGTGGCCCACACTGTGCTGGTCTGAGAACTGTTAGTAGTTCACAGTAAAATAAGGAGCTCATACTAAAATATAAATCAACATCCTGCTTCCTTCCTTAAGAATGTCTAGGAGGCCAGGCGCTGTGGCTCATGTCTGTAATCCCAGCACTTTGGGAGGCCAAAGCAGGTGGATCACGAGGTCAAGAGATCGAGACCATTCTGGCCAACATGTTGAAATCCCGTCTCTACTAAAAATACAAAAATTAGCTGGATATGGTGGCACGTGCCTGTAGTCCCAGCTACTCAGGAGGGTGAGGCAGGAGAATCGCTTGAACCCTGGAGGCAGAGGTTTCAGTGAGCCAAGATGGCACCATTGTACTCCAGCCTGGTGACAGAGCGAGACCTCTTCCCCCCTTCAAAAAAAAAAAAAAAAAAAAAGAATGTCTAGGTATGGTGGTTTACTTCTGTAATCCCAGAGCTTTGGGAGGCCAAGGCAGGCAGATTACTTGTTTGAGACCAGCCTGGCCAACATGGCAAAAACCTATCTCTACTAAAAATACAAAAATTAGCCGGGTGTGGTGGTGCACTCCTGTAATGCCAGCTACTCTAGAGGCTGAGGCACAAGAATCGCTTGAACCTGGGAGGCGAAGGTTACAGTGAGCTGAGATTGTGCCACTGCACTCCAGCCTGGGTGACAGAATAAGACTCTGTCTCAAAAAAAAAAAAAGAAAAAAATCTACATATAGGAAAAAAAAGTTAGCAGAGCTCTGAGTGTGCTTAGTGACACAGTTGATTTACATTCTGGTACAAGTCATCTCTTGTTCATGGGCTGCTAACAAGTAGTGCTTTGACCTGTACTGGTTTGCAGCACTGTAATTACATATATGGTTCTCTCCTCCTTAAGACAGTTGTTGGGTTTGGATAACATTCAAGCTACTGAGCAGGAGCAGTGCCTGCTGTGTTGCTCCCATCCTGACTCTCAAGCTGTCATGCTCCACTGCCTTACTGTCTGTTTCCAGGTGGACATTGGGACAGTGGGTCGGGGTGCAGGACTTTTCTGCAGAGAGGTGGCTTTCACCCTTTGGCTCTGTGTATTGGTGTTGTCAGGAGTGTTGTCTGAGTCAGGGAATTATGTTCTACAGAGACATGGCTGCTCCTCCCTCCCTCCCCCCAACCCCCTTCTCTCTCTCTTTCTCTCTGTCTCCCGTTCTCTCTTGCGCGCTCTCTCTCATGCGCGCACGTTCACATGCACACACACATGCTCACATACACGTGAACAGAGTTCTGAAAACAGAAGGCATTCAGATGGCCATTTCAATCATTGGGAGAAAGAACCATTCTCAAGCATTTCTACTCAGCTCTTTGTCTTCTAAAATGTAACATTTAATCAAATTTTTAGAGAAATAATTATTTCCCATATATACCTCCCATGTGGACAGTGGTGGCCTGCCTCATGTCTTTTGATAGTTTCATTTTTGTTATTAGCTGACAGCATGTGCAAACTAGAAAGGTATTCTCTTACATAAATAATTATCTTCTTTATTTAAATTTTATGTACTTATTCTCTGGGTAATAATGCATTTACATGATTCAAAACTCAAAAGGCTCAAAAACACAGTGATAAGAACCCTCTCCTGTCTCCCAGTCAACAAATTCCCTTCTGTGGAGGCAGCCAGTGTGATTGGTTTCTTATGTTTGCTTCCAGGCATATTTAATGTGCAGATAAACAAGTATACAAGTGTATGTAAATAAGCATTAATTCATAAGCAGAATTTAGTTAATTTGTTTTACACTTAGTTGTTTAGTACAAATAAGAATGCTATTGGCAATTAACAAAATTTTCAATGTAAAGGAATCCATGTGTAAGATGACCTCTGATGCTATTGAACTTTGGAATTTATGACTTGAATGGTATTTTACAAAGCAGTTTGACCTTTTCAGAATAAGAGAAATTCTTCCATCATGAATAAATGACAGGTTGAAGTACAATGATTGGTGTGCTTATTATTTCAGATTTGGATCAGTTTCACCATCATTTAGCAAAAGCAAGAACTGCTTATGAATAACAAATATTTTTGTCCTGCTTTTTGCCAAGGATAGTACTGGTACTGGACTGGGGTCAAAGCTAAGGAGCTGTCTATTTGTGCATTTATTAAAGTTTTTAAAATAAGAATGAATTTCTTTACTGTTACTAAGGCCAAAGCTTGTTTAAATAGATAATTGTGGAACTATGGAATAAGAATCTGTTAGTAGAATAACTCAACAAAAATGCATTGGATTAGGGAGCTTTCGAGTGTTTTTTTAATAAGCTGCATAAAACTTACATGTGATATAAGTATACTTTTTGGCCTACAAATTCTACTTCAAATAATTTATTTCGAGGAGAGATACTTGGAGGCAGGGGCATGGCTTAGCCTCAGTGATATGGTTCTTTGAATGAAATTGCCTTAACCTTCCTGTTTTTGGCTCCTTTCTCATTCCTGCTTTTGCTAAATCAGCTTTTCTCTCCAACCCTTACATATCCGTCAGCTTTCTTGGTTTCACTTGACAACATGCTTCTCACTTCCATCATCTGAAATGTGCTACCATTTTTTTTCTGCTAACAGCTCATTTCTTGTTTGAGTCTTTACCGACTATTTTGATGAAGTCTTGGGCTCTATCATGCCTGGAAGCAAGGGGAGGTATTATTGAGCTTCTCCTGGATTTAGGTCCTGGCTTTGCCATAGAGGACACAAAGACAGAGAGTATAGAGAACGTTTGTGCCATGCAGAACAGGGATGACCAAGTAAAGAATCTTGCCTTTAGAACAGGGCATGTGCTTTACATGAATTCCCCTCCTCACTTAGACTGAAACCTTACCATATCACTTTGTATTTGAATCTCTGGGTTGGAGATTCCTAGATGTTTTGGGGAGATTGCTGTTGTTGTTTTGCATTACTCTTTTATGGGAAAAAGCATTAAAATAATATGAATTAAAATTAATTTTGCTTCATCTAACTATAAAGATATAGCTTGAGAGATTTTTGGTGGGTGATGAAACTGTTCTGTACCTGATTGTGGTGGTGGTTATATGAAACTATACGTGCATTAAAATTCATAAAACAATACACCAGTCAATTTTATTATATGATATAAAAAACAATTTAATTTTGTTTTGAGAATTTTATGTATCTCTGCAAATAAAGATACATCTGTGGAAGTCATTAAGGAATCAGTATTATACTGGATGAACAGTTGTATAGCCTCCTTTATGAAAATTGGGATTTCCAATGACCTAGTCAGATTATTTCTTTCTATCTACTCCTCCCTGCATGTATACACCTACCTGTGTTTTCATATTTAGTATAAAATTAGTTCTAAACTGAGCAAGGATGGCAAGGCAGCGATGATGGCTTTTTCTCCCCTAATCTTTGGAAAGAATTTTAAGCCATTAAACGTGAGAAGTTTAAGCGAAGGCATAGCATTTGCAATTATCAGAGCATCAGTGACTATTGCCTCTTTATTTAGACAGTCTGAGTCCTCTGTCCTTTTGACTATGGGACCTTTATCCTTTTGCATTACTAAGAGCTTTAGGGGAATATTTGAGACTTTCATCCTAGCTGCTTGTGATTCAGCTCTTCTCCTTGTTGGCAAGGTACAGTTGATGTCATACATAGGGCTGGCAGATGAATCAGCAGGATGCTGCTTGGCAATGTGGACGGGGTGACTGAGTGAAGAGGGTTTAAGTTTGTTGGGTGAAGCATCACTGAGCTTGTGACAATGCTCTTGGCTCTTTCATGACTATGGGTTTTGTTTTTTTTTTTTTGAGACAGGGTCTTGTTCTGTCACCAGGTTGGAGTGCAGTGGCCGATGGCCCAATCTCGGCTCACTGCAACCTCCGCCTCCTGGGCTCAGGTGATCCTCCTGCCTCAGCCTCCTGAGTAGCTGGGACTACAGGTGCTCACTACCACGCCTGGCTAATTTTTGTATATTTTAGTAGAGATGGGGTTTCACCATGTTAGCTAGGCTGGTCTCGAACTCCTGACCTGAAGTGATCTGCCCACCTCAGCCTCCCAAAGTGCTGAGATTACAGGTGTGAGCCACTGCGCCCGGCCTCATGATTATGCTTTAATTACCATGTAAATGACAAATCGTCAGATCACACATTTTTATTTTAGAGACCTATATATTTATTTTTTATACCAATAAGAAACCTAAAATGCAGCATAGTAGCTTTTCATTTCATATTTTAAAATGTTGATGCAAGAAAAGACTCTTCCATAGACATTAGAAGATAGAGAACTTTATCTGAGTCATGAGAATCCCTTATTTTACCTTTATTCTCACAAAATAATTTGAAAAAGCTGGAATAATTTATAAGCCACTATTAAGATGACATAGATCTTGGTGAATTCTTTAGATAAAGATTAAGCCAGAACGTGTAATTTAAAGATTGTTAAAAACATTTCTCCAAAGTAAAATAATTTGCTTAAAAATGTAGGTTGGTTCTTGAAGATCTGTCATTTTGTTTTGTCTTCAAAATAGTTGAAATATTAGCTCTACAGCATGTAGACATACTTGAAAGTTAGAATACTTCTGCTAGTGACCACAGACTTATTTTTTGTCTTTTTGCCTAGAGTTTATTAGTCATATTACACAGGTTTTAGTTAAAAGAATACCCAAGTTTGGCCTTTTACATACATAACATGCCTTTTGATATCAACACTTTTTCTATGACCTAACATAGGATTAGGTTTTTGAATATTCTGTGTGTGCCCAAGGAGAAGGTATATCCTCTCTTATCAGTGTAATGTTTTATTTGTACACACACACATACACACACACACACACATTAGTCCCAGCTTATCTGCAAAGGATGGTTCCAAGACTCCCAGTGGATGCCTGAAGCAATAGATAGTATTGAACCCTGTATACACTGTTTTTTCTTATATATACATACCTATGATAAAGTTTAATTGATAAATTAGAGACAGTAAGATATTAACAACAATAGTAGAACAATCATTATAATATACTTTAATAAAAGTTATGTGAACATGGGGTCTCTCTCTCAAAATACTGCTTTAATAAAAGTTATGTGAATGTGGGGTCTCTTTCTTTCTCTGTCTCTCAAAATACTATGATATTTTTGGACTGCAGTTGACCACGGGTATCTGAAACTGTGGAAAGTGAAACTGC